TCCTGTGTTTCTTTTAAATTATTTTTGTATGCTTCTTAGAAACTTCACCCCACAAGCTTTAAAAAAATGTAATCAGGCATGCTTCTGTGTTCCTGGAAAACGTTTGTGTGTGTATACACATGCATATCTGCATATGTATTTCAGTCTTTTAGGAAGCTAATGCCCAAGTGTTCTGTATCTTTAAACTTGAGGTAACAGATGATCAGCTGGTGCAGATGTCAATATAATTTTTTAAAAGATAGATTTGCCAGCGTGGTTTAGTGTGTTTATTTATTAAATGGAACAAAAAATCATTTTATGTCATCCTTCATCTGATTTCTTTATATTTTTCTGTTTTAAGATATTCATCATGCTGATCAATTTTTTATGGTTTAAACAAAATAAGAAAAACCTAATATTTTAGCATTTTAAAACACATCATTATGGCCAAGCCTAGAGCCAATGCAAAGTTAAATTATTTCTCTGAACCTTCTCAAAATTATTTATTTTATTTTAAAGACTCCACTTTAGGGACCACCTTTTTAATCCAGGGCTATTATAATATTTCTCAGAACTAAAATTTGTGGTACCCTTAATGACAATGAATTTTTTCTTTCTGCCCGGTAAAAATTCAAAATTCATTAATTGCTATTTTTTTCTCAACGTTTAAAAAACTAGGTGCTCATCAACTAAATGCTTGTTTTGGCTATGAATTATTGATTTTTTTCCTGCTATTTCATCACACCATGCTTTGAGACCTAGTTATTCTTTTGCCTAAATGTTTCTGTTTTTTCCTCGAATAATTTCCTATCTACTCTATGAACACAGTTTACCTAACTATGCTGATCATGGCATTTCCTTATGTTTCTTACCATCATTTAAATGTTGACTAATTTTTTTTCCTACTTAGAGAATTGTTTTTGCAAGCTGTTCAAGTAAGAATTAGGTCTGCCAACATTTTTAGATGGCCTGTAAAATTTACATAATGATTTGGCCATGCCCACATGAGAACTACCTACATATACAGAAGTGCTCTCTTTAATCTGTTACAAGCATGACTTCTATTAAACCTATAGGTAAGATTATTTTCTACTTTTAATGCAGTATGTTTGTTTTTATCCTGACTTTTGATTCATTAGGCCATGTGGTTTAAGTCTAAACTAAGTTACTCTGATATTCGGAATTTCACCTTTAATAATTTTCTGGAAATTTTCTTTTAAAGGTGATATTAGAAATCTCCATTTCAGTCTCAGCATTTCACTAGCATTACATGATGCTCTTGTCTTTTGCAATTTAATATTCAAATTACATAGATATTTTTTATTACTGCATGTGAAGTCCTTCCTCAACTTATAAAGCAGTTAGAACATACTAATACTTTAATACTTCTATAAGTGACGAGCTGGCAACTGAAAAATGTTCATCTATTATACATATATAAGCATAAGTGTGTGTATGCCTAAATGTATGTATGTATACATTTCCATGATTAGTATTCCCTAAAGATTAAAGTGATAAAATAAATGTTGCCTGGTTTTACATTGGTAACTAATGTTATGAGATAGTTCATAGGTCAATAGAATGAAATTTTATGTTTTATTTAATCTAAAATAATTCTGTTGATTGCCACCTACATATGTTCACTGTTCATTTTCTATTGTGTCTAGACATTATTTTGCTCTTAATGTAATATCAGGTTAAAATTATTCAACTTGTGCAAAGATTTTGAGAAAAATATGTAAAATTAGATTTTGATCAAGGATAAATGTATCTTTTTTTTTCTTTGAAGAAAAGAGTATAGGCCCTTCAGTCAGTCAGTTTGGGTTCCAGCCCTTGTTCTGCCAAGTACTAGCTGTGTGAACTCAGCTAGTCATCTAAAGAGCCTAGTAAGGAGAGATGATTATTCAGCAAGGTAATACATGTGAAATACTTAGCTCCACACCTGGCAGGTAGTAAGCTCCTACTATGTGTTGACTATGTTATTGTATGATCATCTTCATTGTTCTTTGCTCTTCAAGTCTTTGTTCACCCATTCAATCTAGAATTACAATGCAAGTTATACTAAAATGCTTCTTTTCATTTGCTGAACTGTTAAAAAAAATCGCTTAGTTTTCTTTTAAATGGTATCTACTACTATAAGATATTCTTGTATCTGCATATAGCCTTACATTTTAAAGTTTAAATCTACTATCTGATCTTCAGCTTAAAGGTAGGTAGACTTTATAGGTTATCCCATTTAACAAGAAAGGACAACAGGAATACAATGATTATTACGTCTTGCCTAGTTCACAAATCCTATTGCTAATAAAGGAATCACACGGGCCATGTGATTCCTCTTCCAGAACTCTTGTTACCCATCTGTCATTTGCTTCTCAAATATGTTGCAATATTTGTTACTCAACTTACTGTACTCTTCCTCTTTTATTTCACAAGTGTTACATTCCATGAATCAGCTTGTCCAAAAGTACTGTTAAAAGGATTTTTTTTAACTATACAAATGCTAAAAGAAAGTTTATTTTTTTTTTAGTATGCTCAAAGTGGATAAAGGCTTTCAAAGCATGATACAATCCTCAAAAGGAAATGACTCAAAGTTTATGGAATAAAAATGTAAACATTTCTGTAAGTTACACATACAAACAGAAAAGTAAAAAGTTGCAGATTTGACTCAGCTGTGTGCTTTCAGATCTTGTATGCTAAGCTACTCAGGAACTGTTGTCTATGGGATTGAACACTTAACAGCTGTCTCTGGGAATGTAAATTTGATTCTTTGGACTGCTCATGGGACTCTGTGACATTTTCCTCTCCAGTGACAGCAGATTTGAATGGCATTAGGCTACTGATTAAATAATACCCAAGTAAGTTTAATGTCAACTTAGGCATCTATTTTTCTATTTACCCATGCTTTTCTTATTTTCACAGATAGCTTTCCAATGATTAGACGAATTGATTCTTTCTGTGACTCATCAGTTCATTTCCTGTAAAATTCATGTCTTGCTGTTGATTTGTGAATAAGGTATCGTAAATAAAACATCTGTTACCATACTTGCTTCTGTTTTATGATCTCTTTCTAATGATAGAACCAGAGCTTGTAGAAACCACTTTAATCATATCCAGGAGTTTGCAAGAAACAGGTGCTTAACACTAATTCACCTCCTGAACAAGAAAAATGGGCTGTGACCGGAACTGTGGGCTCATCGCTGGGGCTGTCATTGGTGCTGTCCTGGCTGTGTTTGGAGGTATTCTAATGCCAGTTGGAGACCTGCTTATCCAGAAGACAATTAAAAAGGTACAAGTAGTCCAAAGAATATGCCTTCTCATGACATAACCCAAACTTATTTTCTTTTTCATAGCAAGTTGTCCTCGAAGAAGGTACAATTGCTTTTAAAAATTGGGTTAAAACAGGCACAGAAGTTTACAGACAGTTTTGGATCTTTGATGTGCAAAATCCACAGGAAGTGATGATGAACAGCAGCAACATTCAAGTTAAGCAAAGAGGTCCTTATACGTACAGGTGAGTGAGTCCCCACAAATATGAGACACTCTGTTTTGAATTTTGTTTACTGCTATTTCTTTAGAGTTCGTTTTCTAGCCAAGGAAAATGTAACCCAGGACGCTGAGGACAACACAGTCTCTTTCCTGCAGCCCAATGGTGCCATCTTCGAACCTTCACTATCAGTTGGAACAGAGGCTGACAACTTCACAGTTCTCAATCTGGCTGTGGCAGTGAGTAGACAAACAACAAAGTTATCTATTTTTCTTGTCTTAAACAGTGACTTTGTTTTTGTAGGCTGCATCCCATATCTATCAAAATCAATTTGTTCAAATGATCCTCAATTCACTTATTAACAAGTCAAAATCTTCTATGTTCCAAGTCAGAACTTTGAGAGAACTGTTATGGGGCTATAGGGATCCATTTTTGAGTTTGGTTCCGTACCCTGTTACTACCACAGTTGGTCTGTTTTATCCTGTAAGTACCAAATATGAATGGCAATATTATTAAGAAGTAACATTTTCCCATACATATATTTCAGTACAACAATACTGCAGATGGAGTTTATAAAGTTTTCAATGGAAAAGATAACATAAGTAAAGTTGCCATAATCGACACATATAAAGGTAAAAGGTAAGTATTCTGGTAAAATGTGCATGTATGTTAATGTTTATTCATTGTCTTTTTCTATTCCTAGGAATCTGTCCTATTGGGAAAGTCACTGCGACATGATTAATGGTACAGGTAAGAATATTTGTTTTGTGGTCATCACAGTTATCTAATCATTTGCCACTCGATTTTTAAACAGATGCAGCCTCATTTCCACCTTTTGTTGAGAAAAGCCAGGTATTGCAGTTCTTTTCTTCTGATATTTGCAGGTAAGACAGATACTGAAGTATAAGTATGTCTGCTGGAATGCAGCTCTTTTTTCTCTGTATTTAGGTCAATCTATGCTGTATTTGAATCCGACGTTAATCTGAAAGGAATCCCTGTGTATAGATTTGTTCTTCCATCCAAGGCCTTTGCCTCTCCAGTTGAAAACCCAGACAACTATTGTTTCTGCACAGAAAAAATTATCTCAAAAAATTGTACATCATATGGTGTGCTAGACATCAGCAAATGCAAAGAAGGTGAGTAAATAACCTCAGTAGCACAGTCCATAAATTCCAATTGACTCTTAAAACTTGTCTTCAGGGAGACCTGTGTACATTTCACTTCCTCATTTTCTGTATGCAAGTCCTGATGTTTCAGAACCTATTGATGGATTAAACCCAAATGAAGAAGAACATAGGACATACTTGGATATTGAACCTGTAAGAAAACACCTTATTGATCTGATTTGGTTAGTTGGTAATTATTTAGTTGTTCTCTTTTTAGATAACTGGATTCACTTTACAATTTGCAAAACGGCTGCAGGTCAACCTATTGGTCAAGCCATCAGAAAAAATTCAGTGAGTCTCTTGAAAATGGTTATTTTGATATGATGTTCATAATTATTTTCAACGTATATTACAGAGTATTAAAGAATCTGAAGAGGAACTATATTGTGCCTATTCTTTGGCTTAATGAGGTTTGTATTTGCAGCTGTTAGTCATTAAAAACCCAAATAATGTTGATTATTAACTTGATTACAGACTGGGACCATTGGTGATGAGAAGGCAAACATGTTCAGAAGTCAAGTAACTGGAAAAATAAACCTCCTTGGCCTGATAGAAATGATCTTACTCAGTGTTGGTGTGGTGATGTTTGTTGCTTTTATGATTTCATATTGTGCATGCAGATCGAAAACAATAAAATAAGTAAGTATGTACCAAAAAATATTGCTTCAATATTCCACAACTGAATTGATTTCCGTTTCTACAGACCTGGCTCAAGCACAAACCAATTTGTGTTGTTCTGATTCAATAATTGGTTTCTGGGTGGCCAATTCAGAAGAAGAGTGTACATGCTCAACAAATCCTAGGCCCTGCATTCCTGTCATCCTCATCCGGGGGAAACACCATCATCCCAGTAGCTGCCCTATTCAACTGCAACAGTCTCCAGGACCATCAGTATACTGCATTTCATGTGCACCAAATATTTTGAAAGACATTTATAAATAATTGGCTTATGACTCATATTTCTCTATGAATACCTTCATACAGCAGGTATAACTCTTTTCTTTATGGGCTTAAATATTTTGTCACTGATCCTGCAAATGGACATCATTTTAGCACACTAGCGGTTTATATTTTAAGGACCTTCATTCTCTGTTCTGCACCTCTTCTGGAAATTGAGTAAATTTTGCTTTTTTTTTTTTACTCAGTTGCAACTTACGCTTGGCATCTTCAGAATGCTTTTCTAGCATTAAGAGATGTAAATGATAAAGGAATTATTGTATGAAATATTACAAAGCGTAGACTATGCATTGTTATTCATTATAATATTTTTTGCTGTCATAATCGCCTCATAAAGACAGGTTTCAACCATTAAAATATGTTCTTCCTTAAATTCCTGTGCTTTTTCTAGTTCCTCTTGTGTCATAAAATGTTTATCCTAATTTTCTCTCTGAAGTATATTTTATCTGAATCCACATTTCTTTATAAATCCATAGTCCTTGCTGAAATATGCTTTCTAAATTTCTACCACTTTGTTCTAGGCTAATTTTTTAAGCTAATTGGATGAAGAACAAAAAGACATTTGGTTTCATCCTTTACAGCAGTAGGACAATTGCAAAGGTTTTTCCTTTTTCATAAGGAGACACATTAATAGGTAACTCTGTTTCTTGAGCAGGGGTTCACTTATTCTGAGAGCATTAGTTCTCCTAAAAAGCTCCAGCATAGAAAGGGAAGATAAACCAAATTCTAGCTTGTGTTTTACCCACAGAAGGATACAGGACAAAGGAATAGTAACTGGCCTGTTTGGATACTAAAATCGAAAATAACTTTTAGCCTCCTCCTTATGATAGCCGCCAGAGTAAATGTTGAGCATTACTACAGAAAAGCCACAAACCAAGAATCTACCTGTTTGGAAAGATCTTTTGCATCTCTGAAGGTGCTTAAAGCATACTTAGTGCCTTTCCTTTTAACTGGGAAGATAAAAGAAGTATCTGTCCAAGATATTAATATGTAAGATAACATTGTAGACATGTTCTTCTGATAATACAAGGTTTATTCTATTTGCATTAGGATATTTGTGGACATGTCCATCTAATATAAAGGAAAGTTTTTTAATCATTGAGGCATGTAGGGCTGAGTTATATAATGTAGAAACTTCTAAAGATAATTGGATGAGAATATACATATTGACCTGTATATTATGACTAATCATGACTCAGATCTTAATACAGGGATGATCTCATAGCATTTAGATATCAGAAAAGGTTTTGACCTATATGTCTTTAATATTGTTTGAATACATGTATAATCTTTATCATTCCTCAGTGTTTCATTTCTCAAATTCTGTAAAAGGAATATAAGAGGAAAGACAATTCATATACAAAGACAACGAGATTAAAAATATGCAGTAGGAAAAATAATTACTTAAGGGGAGATTTTTTTTACATGAAATCTGGGCTTTGGATGTGTGTGTGTGTGTGTGTGTGTGTGTGTGTGCACATATGCACTGTGGTGGGAGTGGGGCAACTTGGGGAATATGTTACATGTGTGACTTTGTTTTGCCCTGGCGAAGTTAATGTTGTTCAGAAAGGGTAAATGTTTGGACACTTGCAATTGCTCATGGATGAATTTATATGTTTTAGTCATAGAAAAATTGTACCCTTTGATAGAAGCACATTTTCTTTCCAAAGCTGGTTATTAACCACAGAATTATAGCAGGTATTCATAACTTAAGTTTGAAAATCAATAGCGTCTGCAAATGGATTAACAGATTAGAGAATCAACAGCATCGGAAAATAGGTTAATGCATATTGCTTCTAACAAGTGCATGAAGAAATAGAAGAAGCTATGTAGCTTTCAGTTCTGACAGAAAAGGGTGAAGGAGGGTATCATTTCAAGAAAAAAAATAGCTATCACGCAATGGTTATCTCTGAAAATATTTGTATTAAGATGTGTATACATGGCCAGGCATGGTGGCTCATGCCTGTAATCCCAGCACTTTGGGAGGCAGGTGGATCACGAGGTCAGGAGATCAAGACCATCCTGGCCAACATGGTGAAACCTCATCTCTACTAAAAATACAAAAATGAGCGGGGTGTGGTGGCCCATGCCTGTAGTCCCAGCTGCTCGGGAGACTGAATCTCTTGAGCCTGGGAAGCAGAGGTTGCAGTGAACTGAGATCGCGTCACTGCACTCCAGCCTGGTGACAGAGCGAGATTCCATCTCAAAAAAAAAAAACAGTATGCACGTACAAATTTCTTAACCTGTTATCAATGTCTGAGCTACATAATTATCTTTCTAGTTGGAGTTTGTTTTAGGTGTGTACCAACTGACATTTCAGTTTTTCTGTTTGAAGTCCAATGTATTAGTGACTCTGTGGCTGCTCTCTTCACCTGCCCCTTGTGGCCTGTCTACAATTCTAAATGGATTTTGAACTCAATGTCGTCGCTTCTGGTTTCCTGCATATACCAATAGCATTACCTATGACTTTTTTTTTCCTGAGCTATTTTCACTGAGCTGAGCTAATGAACTAAAACTGAGTTATGTTTAATATTTGTATCAAATACATAAAAGGAATACTGCTTTTTCCTTTTGTGGCTCAAAGGTAGCTGCATTTTAAAATATTTGTGAAAATAAAAACTTTTGTTATTAGAAAAATGATTTTGCTTATTTTTATTTTTGAATGTAGT